ATGCTCCAGGAGGTCCAGGGTTCTTTGATGTGGCTGGCACTATTCTGCTTATCACTGAGGAGAGAAGAGGCTCCCAGTGGCCTGAGTGGAGGGGTTACCAAGCTGCAGCTGCAAGGGACACAGAGCAGCATTCACCAAGGCACAACAAGCAGCCTCTATCTGCTTCACCACTGAGGAGCCGAGGGCCCTCACACAACAGCTGTTTCAGGCAGTGGGAGGAGAGGAAGATGTGGTCTTCAGGTCCACCCTGCCACAGGGCCAACACCAGATTTGACGCCACATCTAGCGCTTGAGGCTTCTTCTGTGGCTGAACAGCGGCTTTAGGCTTTCTCTGCACGATCCTTCCTTTCTGCTTTCATAGGCCTTGTCAGGCAGGGCAGGGTTTAGCAGTTGCATTCTAAGGCGAGGAGAGGAGGGCTCAGAGCATTGCAAGACCTAAAGGGGAGGGTCAGAGCCAGGACAAGAACCTAGGGGTACTCCTGCCCCTGGAATAATGGAGAGAACATGGGCTCCGCAGTCTACCCCTGGATGAAATAATCTTCATTTGATTACCGCTCCACCCGCATCCTTTCTGAAACAAAGTACCTCAGTTTCCTCATTTGTAAATTAGGGAGAAAAATGTCCTTCTTACAGGGTTCCTTGCAGAATCAACGGCATAATGTGAGTGAGAGCGCTTTGTAACTAACATACAAAGTGCTCTCCAGACATTTATTACCGTTTTAAACCGCCAGGCCAAGCTTCCTCTTGCAATTATAGATTAGGGGCTCCTACTCATCTGACTTTGTTCCACTTTCCACTCCTCTTCTCCGTCCCTCCCCCTCCAACAAAGAGAGGAAGTGAGAGACGCAGAGGCACGCGTCTAAGGACCAGCTTAGCTGGCCCAGGGTCACATGCAGGCCTCCGCCACAGGGGTGAGAGCTGGTGTGAGGGGCGCCCCCGCCCAGAACTACATTTCCCATCAACACTTTCGCGACTCCTGGGCGGCAGCGGCCAGGCGCATGCGCCGAGTATCGCCACGCCTGGTCTCTGGGACGCCCCTCCGGACCGGTTTCGCCTCGCGGAGCCGGTAGGTCCAGGTGCAGCGGCCGCAGTGCTGCGTCCGTGCGCCGCGGGCTGGGGCGGTCTCAGGTGTGCCGAAGCTCTGGTCAGTGCCATGATCCGGCAGGAGCGCTCCACATCCTACCAGGAGGTACGAGGTTGTGAGAGACGGAAGGGAAGTTTGTTCTTTGTCTCTTCTCTGTCCTGCGCTGCAGGCTGTGCGTCCAGCGCTTCCTTCAAGCAAGCCCTGCCTCCTCACTTCTCCAGCTGTATTAGTGAAACTGCTCTCCTCCTCCGCCTCCACTTCTCGGCCCCCAAACCTTGGTCATCTTTGGCAACCGTCCTCTTCTGTGCCCCTCCATCGTGCCGCCTCATTGGCCAAAGTCAGGCAGTTCCAGGTCGGTCCTCCTCCAGTTTGTGTCCCTGTGTTCTTGTCTTTGCTCTCTTTGCTTCTCCCTTTAGCTGAGTGAGGAGTTGGTCCAGGTGGTTGAGAACTCAGAGCTGGCAGACGAGCAGGACAAGGAGACGGTCAGAGTCCAAGGTCCGGGTATCTTACCAGGTGAGTGCGTTTGGTGCTTTGCTGTGCTGTTGCCCTGGGTCACATGGTGTTTTGTTGTTGTCAGGCCTGGACAGCGAGTCCGCCTCCAGCAGCATCCGCTTCAGCAAGGCCTGCCTGAAGAACGTCTTCTCGGTCCTACTCATCTTCATCTACCTGCTGCTCATGGCTGTGGCCGTCTTCCTGGTCTACCGGACCATCACAGACTTTCGTGAGAAACTCAAGCACCCTGTCATGTCTGTGTCTTACAAGGAAGTGGATCGCTATGATGCCCCAGGTAGAGCCTGCCCCTGGGCCAGGCATCAGGGCCTGACACTTGCTTTTCCTGTTTGTGCCCCCAGGTATTGCCTTGTACCCCGGTCAGGCCCAGTTGCTCAGCTGTAAGCACCATTACGAGGTCATTCCTCCTCTGACAAGCCCTGGCCAGCCGGGTGACATGAATTGCACCACCCAGAGGATCAACTACACGGACCCCTTCTCCAATCAGACTGTGGTAATTCCTGTCTGCCTGAGCTGGGTCTGGGCGGACTGAGACTCTGTCCTTTTTCTCTCTGCAGAAATCTGCCCTGATTGTCCAGGGGCCCCGGGAAGTGAAAAAGCGGGAGCTGGTCTTCCTCCAGTTCCGCCTGAACAAGAGTAGTGAGGACTTCAGCGCCATTGATTACCTCCTCTTCTCTTCTTTCCAGGAGTTCCTGCAAAGGTGGGCTTTTAGAGTTCACAGTGGGCTTACTGCCTGGATCTTCCTTCTCCTTCCTTCCTCCAAGCCCAAACAGGGTAGGCTTCATGCAGGCCTGTGAGAGTGCCTATTCCAGCTGGAAGTTCTCTGGGGGCTTCCGCACCTGGGTCAAGATGTCACTGGTAAAGACCAAGGAGGAGGATGGGCGGGAAGCAGTGGAGTTCCGGCAGGAGGTAGGTGGCTCTGGGTTTGCTTGAAACTGCTGTGGTAACACTGCTTTCTCTCCTCCACATCTAGACAAGTGTGGTTAACTACATTGACCAGAGGCCAGCTGCCAAAAAAAGTGCTCAATTGTTTTTTGTGGTCTTTGAATGGAAAGATCCTTTCATCCAGAAAGTCCAAGATGTGAGTATTTAAGATTATGATAGTATTATTTAAGTAATCCTGTTTGTTTCTGTTTGCTTCACAGATAGTCACTGCCAATCCTTGGAACACAATTGCTCTTCTCTGTGGCGCCTTCTTGGCATTATTTAAAGCAGCAGAGTTTGCCAAACTGAGTATAAAATGGATGATCAAAATTAGAAAGAGATACCTTAAAAGAAGAGGTCAGGCAACGAGCCACATAAGCTGAAGTCACCTCGCGTTGTTTAGAGAACTGTCCACATCAATGGGAGCTGTCATCACTTCCACTTTGTAAACGGAGCTATCAACAATCCTGTACTCACTTGAAGAAATGGGGCCTTGCTGGGAGGAACAGCATGTAAAACTGGAACTTCTAACCCCGTCCCAAAAGAGGCGGTGTAGAGCCTAATAGAAGAGACTAATGGATAAACCTACAAGTTATTTAAATATTTAAATTATTAATAAACTTTTTAAAGAGCTGGCCAATGACTTTTGAATAGGGTTTGTAGAAGATGCCTTTCTTCCTGTTTGGTTCATTGTATTGTATTAGGTTAAGCTCTACTAGGGTAATGAAGGCTCTACTTTTCACTTTTTAAAAGTGGACAAAAGAGTGTGATTTTCTTTTTCCAAAAATTCCTGAGTATCAAGACGTGCAGGTCATGCTTTGGAGCCTATGCACTGTACACAAAGGCAAAACCCTATGACTTTGGCATCATCTGCCATTGATGTCCAGCCTCTGACATGCTCTTTGATTTGTTAAATGTTAAATGAGACTTTAAGGCTACTAGAAACTAGTAATTAAGTTTCTTAATGGACTGAGTAGCCACCTACTTGTCCGGCTAGAATGTTTGTTGATGTATGAGTTTAGATTAACACTCAAAAGCACTAGGACAGATGTACATAGAAGGTGCCTACTCATTGTATTTTGATGATTTCATTAACAGGTAAATAAAAGTTAATACAAAAGGAACGAGTGTGACAATATGAATATCTGCTCAATCATCGGGCACAATTACTTTCATTTGGTGACTTCCAAGGACAAAAAGGTAGTATGAGTCTGGACTCCCAAGATGGATCTGACTCCCAAGGTATGTTCTAACTGCTTCCAGGGAAGGGTTTGTTAGGCATGGCAACTGATGGCAGGTGTCCAGAAAGAGTGACCTGGTGTCCCCGAGGAAGCTGGGTTAACTCTTTACTGTGTCCACAAAACTACCCATCATATGAGGAAGGGGCATACGCAGTGTGACCCTCAAAAAGCTTTTAGCCTAGCCTTTGACAGAAATGAGTATGCATTAAAAAAAAGTCTATTTTTCACATTAAGGTTCTAAAAATTGTTTCCAGAGTTTTAAATTATTTATGTGCCTGTTGCTTCAAAGAGGACTTGGTAGCATTTCCTAAATTTTGTAATCTGGCTTCCGATAATCCAAAGGGAATAACTCAAATGTATGAATAGGCATTTTAAATGGGAAGAAACTGTTTTTTGGATGAATGATTAAAAGTGAACTGTATAAAGAAATATTCCCTGCCACTTTTCTGCTCCACAGAAGC